ATTTTCATTGGATGCTCACAATTGCTCTCTATTGTAACAGCTTTTCTCCTGGTCATACTGTGAGATTATACAGGGAGAAATGCCCACTTCTGATGTTGTTTTTCCTGAGTTCTAAAGAAGGCGTTCCCTTTCCTCCCATCTCCTTTCCTTTTTCTCTGCCTTCTCTCTCTCATAGGCTGCCCTGCCCTTTTCTTCCTTCGCTGTCTGAGCTTTCTTGAAGGGAACCAAGGGTCGTAGATCCCCCAGGGCTGGGCCCTTCTGAAAGGCTCCATGGTCTCTGGAGAGCAGTCAGGTGACAGACTGAACCCAACCGGGCCCAGTGACACAACTTCCCACTTAGGCAACTACACAGCCCCCAGATCCCATTCCTGGCAGCTTCAAAACCCTGGGCTCCGCCACAACCAGGCACAACTGCCTCCCTCCAGGTTTCCACTTGGGTGAATGAATAGGCTTGAAGGCGACTCCAGATGCAGGAGGCGCGTCGCGGAGAAACGTGTCATTTAGGAGAAAGTTTGTTTCCTACAGAGACTGCAGTTGGCAGCTGCAGCCCCAGTCGGTTGCGAGAAAAGCTCCCCACCTGGGGAAGCGAGGCCGCTCCCGTGTGCGCTCGGCGGGGAGGACGCGGTGGCGGCGGGACTCGAACTCGGTCGTCGAAGGGCGCCCCGCAGGGTCCCGTCTGTAGCCCGGACGGCGAGCCCAGGTTGGAGTGGGAGGGAGCCGGCGTGCACAGCTGTCTTTGGTCGGGCTCAGGCTTCCGCTCCCTGCCTGCTCCCCTTTCCAGCCTCCCGCCCCAGAAACGATCTCGAGCGTTGCCAGTTTGATTCCAGAGCCCCACTCGGGTGGGTTCTTTTGTTTCTTTGTTTTAATGACAGTTCCCAGCCCTTCAGCATGTCATGCGCAATTAATTCCCTGGCTCTCACGAAGGCAGCTGGGGTGAAATTTCTTCTGCATCATCCTTTTGGGGATGTTTATGATGTGACGTCAGTCGGATTGATTTTTCTCTCTTGAATGAAGGATGGGAGGGGAGAAAGAGAGACGGAGAGAGAGAGAGACGCACAGATGTGCACGGAGGCCACAGACACTGACATTTGGAATTCCTTCAGGGTAAAAGGACACCGGAATGGGAGCTTAGAAGTGTGTTGCTAAGATTTCCGGCTGCACGGAATTATTAAGTTTTTCTTAAAAAAACAAAAAAAGAAAGAAAGAAAGAAAAAGAAAAGAACCCCCTCCGCAGCGAGCCACTTAGGTGCTGCTTTCACGCCAGAGTCCCCTGTTAAGGTGGCAGCCCTTGATAACTAATCTCGGGCACCCAGCCGCTTCTGTAAGCTTAAGGAGACGACGAGGAGGGGCGGGGGAAGTGCGTCACCAGGTGGGGAAGGGGCTGTGTATTTGGTGACAAGCGGCTTAACACTTATCTCCTTTGGCTTTGACAGCGGACGGAATAGACCTCAGCAGCGGCGTGGTGAGGACTTAGCTGGGACCTGGAATCGTATCCTCCTGTGTTTTTTCAGACTCCTTGGAAATTAAGGAATGCAATTCTGCCACCATGATGGAAGGTAGGATGCTTTCTGCTATGGTTGACTGGCTTAGAGTTTTTGACCCTTTGCTGTTTTCCCACAGGATTGAAAAAACGTACAAGGAAGGCCTTTGGAATACGGAAGAAAGAAAAGGACACTGATTCTACGTATGTACTTTAGGAGTTTGCCTCCTCGAAGATCATAATAGCTATCAATTTCTTTTTGTTACAGAGGTTCACCAGATAGAGATGGAATTGTAAGTATTTAAATAACCATTTTTACTGAGTTTCCTTCTAAATTCATTTTCAAATTTATTACAGAAGAAAAGCAATGGGGCACCAAATGGATTTTATGCGGAAATTGATTGGGAAAGATATGTGAGTATCAGAAGAGTGTTTCTCTTTATTAAATAATTACTTCATGTGCACTTGTGTTTTATAGAACTCACCTGAGCTGGATGAAGAAGGCTACAGCATCAGACCCGAGGAACCCGGCTATATCCTTTCTTTATTTTTTTATTTTAATTTTGAAAGAGTTATGTATCTTTAACTGTGTTCTACCTACCAAAGGAAAGCACTTTTATTCTTCAAGTGAATCGGAAGAAGAAGAAGAATCACATAAGAAATTTAATATCAAGATTAAACCATTGCAATCTAAAGACATTCTTAAGAATGCTGCAACTGTAGATGAATTGAAGGCATCAATAGGCAACATCGCACTTTCCCCATCACCAGTGGTGAGTGTTGTGTGTGTGTGTGTTAAGCTTTATTTATTCTTCCTCCCCATGCCTACGCTTTTAGAGGAAAAGTCCGGTAAGAAATAAGTCCTTCCCGCTTTTGGGGCAGTCTGTTCTCTCTTCCTTTTTGCTGATCACAGAGGCGCAGCCCGGTAAGAACTCTCAACATTTTTACCTTAAACATTTAAACCTTATAGTGTCTATTTCTAATTCTAGGGTGCAATTAAAAGGAACTTATCCAGTAAGTATATCTTAGCTACCAGAAATAGTGTATGTCTAAAAAGTTCCTTTGTCCTGTGCATCAGGTGAAGAAGTGGCAAGACCCAGGCGTTCCACACCAACTCCAGAACTTATAAGGTGAGTGTGAAAGACATTAGTTGTGTTTTATGCCCTGTATTTTGCCTTAATGTGTGTGATTTAGCAAAAAGCCTCCAGATGACACTACGGCCCTTGCTCCTCTCTTTGGCCCACCACTAGAATCAGCTTTTGATGAACAGAAGACAGAAGGTAGGAAAAGAAACTCCATATATTATAGATTTTCACCCTGGGAAATCTTCTTTTTTGTTTCCAGTTCTTTTAGATCAGCCTGAGATATGGGGTTCAGGCCAACCAATTAATCCAAGCATGGAGTCGCCAAAGTTAACAAGGCCTTTTCCCACTGGAAGTAAGTTATGTGTCTGCTCTGTCTGGAAAAATCCAATGATACTTAATTTCTCATCTTTTTGCAGCACCTCCACCACTGCCTCCAAAAAATGTACCAGCTACCCCACCCCGAACAGGATCCCCCTTAACAATTGGACCAGGTACGCTTTTGTTTTTTCAGTTCTGGGATGATTTAAAGTTTAAAATCAACTACTTTAACCACAGGAAATGACCAGTCAGCCACAGAGGTCAAAATTGAAAAACTACCATCCATCAATGACTTGGACAGCATTTTTGGGCCAGTATTGTCCCCCAAGTCTGTTGCTGTTAATGCTGAAGAAAAGTGGGTCCATTTTTCTGATACATCCCCGGAACATGTTACTCCGGAGTTGACTCCAAGGGAAAAAGTGGTGTCCCCACCAGCTACACCAGACAACCCAGCTGACTCCCCAGCTCCAGGCCCTCTCGGCCCCCCAGGTCCCACAGGCCCCCCAGGGCCTCCTGGGCCTCCTCGCAATGTACTATCGCCGCTCAATTTAGAAGAAGTCCAGAAGAAAGTCGCTGAGCAGACCTTCATTAAAGATGATTACTTAGAAACAATCTCATCTCCTAAAGATTTTGGGTTGGGACAAAGAGCAACTCCACCTCCCCCACCACCACCCACCTACAGGACTGTGGTTTCGTCCCCCGGACCTGGCTCGGGCCCTGGTCCGGGGACCACCAGTGGTATGTCTTATGCTTGAGTGTGCTTCTTGTGATCCAGCCATTTTAATGCTAGTTTGTTTTTCAGGTGCATCATCCCCTGCTCGACCAGCCACTCCTTTGGTTCCTTGCAGAAGTACCACTCCACCTCCACCTCCTCCCCGGCCTCCATCCCGGCCAAAGCTACCTCCAGGAAAACCTGGAGTTGGAGATGTGGTATGTTCCCTTCTGCCCTGGCTTGCTCAGAACTAACTTTTCATCTCTTTTCTTCTCCTTACAGTCCAGACCTTTTAGCCCTCCCATTCATTCTTCCAGCCCTCCTCCAATAGCACCCTTAGCGCGGGCTGAAAGCACTTCTTCAATATCGTCAACCAATTCCTTGAGCGCAGCCACCACTCCCACAGTTGGTAAAAATTCTCTCCTCTCTTTTAATCCGTTTTTCCCATCCCGCTTCAACTCCTGGCCATACAGAGAATGAACAGCCTTCCCTCGTTTGGTTTGACAGAGGAAAGTTTTATTTGACTTTTGAAGGTAAGTAGTGCATAGCATACCAGATTCTAATTCATAATAAATGAAAATTTTTCATTTCATGCAGGTTCTTCCAGGGGACCCAGCCCCCTAACCATGGGAGCTCAGGACACTCTCCCTGTTGCAGCAGCATTTACAGAAACAGTCAATGCCTATTTCAAAGGAGCAGACCCAAGCAAGTAAGCCTGATACTTGGTCCATTGTACTTTCTCTCTCTTTCCTCTCTGTGTTTTGATATGCCAGATGTATCGTTAAGATTACCGGAGAAATGGTGTTGTCATTTCCTGCTGGCATCACCAGACACTTTGCCAACAACCCGTCCCCAGCTGCTCTGACTTTTCGGGTGATAAATTTCAGCAGGTTAGAACACGTCCTGCCAAACCCCCAACTTCTCTGCTGGTAAATATGATTTTGCATAAATTTTTCAGAGACTACTCAATCATTTTTCTTCCCAAATGAACAGTGATAATACACAAAATGATGCCAATACCAAGGAATTCTGGGTAAACATGCCAAATTTGATGACTCACCTAAAGAAAGTGTCTGAACAAAAACCCCAGGCTACATATTATAACGTTGACATGCTCAAATATCAGGTAAGCCTATTTACATGATCGGTATCTCTTCCTGTTGTTATTTTCTTTCCTGTCGTTCGGCAAGGTGTCTGCCCAGGGCATTCAGTCCACACCTCTGAACCTGGCAGTGAATTGGCGATGTGAGCCTTCAAGCACTGACCTGCGCATAGATTACAAATATAATACAGATGCAATGACGACTGCTGTGGCCCTCAACAATGTGCAGTTCCTGGTCCCCATCGACGGAGGAGTCACCAAGCTCCAGGCAGTGCTCCCACCAGCAGTCTGGTATGAAGCCTCCTATTCTCTCCACCAAAGGGATGCAAAAACCTTTTACCTAATTTATTTTTAGGAATGCTGAACAACAGAGAATATTGTGGAAGATTCCTGATATCTCTCAGAAGTCAGAAAATGGAGGTAATGGAATCACAAGTTTATTTTATTTAACACTGTTACCTTGTAATAATGTGTTTTTTTTTAGGGGTGGGTTCTTTGTTGGCAAGATTTCAGTTATCTGAAGGCCCAAGCAAACCTTCTCCATTGGTTGTGCAGTTCACAAGTGAAGGAAGCACCCTTTCTGGCTGTGACATTGAACTTGTTGGAGCAGGGTATCGATTTTCACTCATCAAGAAAAGGTTTGCTGCAGGTAAATGAGTATCTTGATTTTTTCATTTGCGAATAACCTGTTGACATGCTGTTTTGTTTTGCAGGAAAATACTTGGCAGATAACTAATGAAATCTTATGCAAGGATTTGGAGGATTCATATAATGGAGAACTGATGTATGAGAAACAGATTTTAATTTTGGTTTGATGAAAACAAACCAATATCTGCACTTGGGATATATCAGGTGGAAAGTCAATGACTTTCATCTGTGATTTCCCTCACACACTACCATGATGACCAGTCCTACAGTATTTACTTCTAGGTGTAATATTGTTAATGGTTTTAAAATGTAATTATTGTATTTGTAAATTGTACTCTCATTCCAGTAAGGCAGTTAGACACTTGAGTTTTAGCATTTTACCATTCCTGAAATGGATGTAATTTAAACTGTGGTATGTAAATTTAATAGTAGTATTGTTGAATGGCACAATGCTTACAGAGGTAGATTGCATTTTGTCAATATATAAAATTTAAATATAATATTGATAGCTGTCATAAAGGGGGTGCCACATATTAAAGAAACTTAAGTGGAACCAGAAGAAAAAGAAACAAACTTACTTTTCTTCAATGCTTAGTATGTTTTACTCTAGTGCTAAATAAAAACTCTATCTTCAAATGTTTAGTGGGTTAAATTGAGAAACTATTTCAGAAAAAAATTCTAAGGTTACAGCATATTCAAAGAAAAGCATTAGTTACCACTTTTTAAAAAGCTTTTTTTTCAAACTGCAAATTTCATAAAAATGCAAACTGTGTAAACAGGGCCTCTTATTTTTATAACTTGTGTAAAAAGGGAAAGCAATTCATATTTAAAGTTTAAGTATATTAAATTATAATCAAGAGTAAAGAAGATGTTGAAGTCTTAACTACTTGCCCCTCTCTACAGTTTCGCAAATGTGGGGATTGCTGAATAATCAGTCAGACTAAAACCAAAATTGTGATTTTAAGATTTCAAGACTTTCCGTAGTTGAACTGGTTAAGAATTTTTGCTTAGTTACTCTGAATAGATGATCTTACTCATCCAGTATGGGGGAATGATACCTCACGTCTTCCTCTTTACCCACAGGAATCAAAACGCTGAGACTGAGAATTTTAGGGAAAAAAAAGTCCACTGTTTAGATCCAGAAGGAGAGTTTTAATCATTGTTTATATCATTTGAGAATGAAAAAATAAGCTTCATAAATGAAATTCTATTCACATTACTGTGTAATAAATTTCCTTTTGGATGATTAGGATTCATTGTATAAAACTGTAAATCTTTGCCATTCTTGGAGAAGCAAAAGGAGAGTTATCAAAAATGTATGTCGTTTCATCGTTGCAAGGTATAATAAAAACTGTAATTATTCAATCTGGCCCTGCCATATGAACATTTAGAAAGACAAACTTCTTCGGGAGTCTCAGTTGTAAAACCTTCCCTCATTAATATCTGAAAATGTTAGTCTTCCTTTAAGTCATAGAACTTATTTAAACATAAACCAATTTCTATTACAGGTTATGCTATTAAATAGCTGTAATTATTAAGTTATTATTTTTATAATTAGTTGTTAAATTTCATTTTACACCCACTCAAATTTAACAAAGAATCTTTAGCCCCTTTAAATTTTAGAATTAAATTAAATTTTTAAAGTTTTACTTCTAAAATGAGATTGTGACTGGCAATTGTTTATAGTGAAACTTTTTAAATTAATCTTTGTACTCCTCTATCAGTGCTTGCTACCAAGAGAATGTCCAAAATGATTTGTTTTACCATGGGAAAATTCTTACTATTCAACAAACTCTCAGTTGGCCCCCTACAGCAGTCTGGTGTTGAAGTTTCTTTGAACGAACTAAATATACTCATTTTATGTAAAGGTATCCAATTTGATTTTGAAACCAAAATAGAAAATGCAAAATTCTAAATTCCATGAAACATGGAATTTATGACACCAAAATCAATGGAGAGTAAGCAGCAGCAAACTGAGAATTATCCAGCATATGAATATAACAATGTGTTTTTAAGTAATCAATTCATTTAAAAAATTGAATATTAATACAAAGCATATTAAAAACATGTAAATATTACTGGTTCTCATGTCTTTGTATTTATATTTTATTTTGTTTTATTTTGTATAGATCTAGAATGAATTAGTAATTAAACACAAGGGTTTTTTTCCCAAAAAATAATTTTACTGATTTTTAAAAATTTAATTAAAAACATAGATTACAGTAATCTCTAACATTATTCAAATCTTTCTAGGGATTAAATTAGAAACTATGAAGAAATCCTATAATCTCTTAACTGGTCTTTATGGAACAGAATGGGAGTCAACAATTTCAAAATGATTGAACTATGAGTAACCAGAACCTCAATAGAAAATGTATCCCTTCACCTTTCAGAAAAGAGATCAAATAATAACACAATAAGCTGGTATCAGGGATTTGCATTTTGACATTTTGTTGTTTCTTTTTAATTTTGTAGATTATAATCTCCTGTTACATCTATATCCACAGTACTGTAGAATAAGAATTCATGTCCTGAAAATGGTCCCAGGCAATGAAAGAGTCTCAGTTATCAAAGACATTAAGTCAGATTCATTTATTCATTTTATTCCCAAGTCAGAACAAAATGAACTAGTAGGTAATAAAACTATTTTCAGTACTAGGGGTTAAAACAAAAAGAAATTGTTCTAGTTAACCAGAACACCATTTCCTGAACGTTATGATCTTTAAAAGGTTCTGCTTTAGCAAGATAAAAAGTATAAATGATGCTACTTTATTTTGGCAACATGGAAATTTTGTTTTTCTTTTCCAATAAAATCCATATTTTCGTGAAATTTTTAAAAATAAATTTGTATCAAGGATTAGTCTGAATTTTATCATAATAGAAATTTATAATTACTAAGAATTAAATTTTTAATCATTTTTAAAGCTGTGTTCTTCTCTACACCCACAGCCAAAATGGAAATTCACTGTATGGTATTTGGGAATATATTTCACCTGTAAAAGAAAGAATGTCCACAATTCAAACGGTTTTGAGTTAATAGATAGGAATCCCTCAGTCAAACTACAGAATTTTTTTTGTTTTATATATTCTTAGTCAGCAGAGTGTTTGAGCTATAATTACAAGTATTTCCACTTCTAAATCTTCTTTTAGAAAAGCAGATAACTATAATACCTTGGCTCTGCCACTGACTCCTGCCGTATGATATTGGACAAATCACTGCCCTTTTCAGTTTCTCATCTTTAGAATGGGGAGTTGGGATTGCCAGTGGTTTTCAAGCTTTTCTTAACAGCAGGGCTTTTTTTCTAATAAAATTGCACATGGAATCCTGGTAGGCAAAACAGCTCAAAGCAATGCAGGAGTTTCTCCAACAGTTTAAATTGGGGCTCCCCAGAGCATGGTTTAAATACCATAACAGTACACAATGATCTATCATGTGTCTTCCAACTCTGAAGTTCCACAGTTGTAATTTACTCAGATAAACCACCTTTTGAGGCTTTATAAGCAAACTTGTAAAAACACAGTAATTGAATGATATACAATAAAAACTGACAGAGTGTTTACCATGTACCAGTCACTAGAGATATTAGCTCATTTAATTCTCTTATCAATCAAAAAATTGTAAGTACTCTTTTTAATTCCTGTTTTACAAGTGATGACACTGAGGCTTAAATAGAATAATCTCCCCAAAATGACACGGCAGCTGAAAGTAACCCAGCTATTCTGACTGCAAAGGAAACGCCTTAATTGCTTTGTCCACCCTGAACAAAACAATCTGTTTTATGTCACTATACGTACTCCATTTGAATGCCAAGGTAGAAGGCACCATGAAAAACCATTACCAAAATAAGGATAATTCCAATAACAAAACTGTCAAAAAAGAATCACTGCTTCTCAAAATATGATTGGTATCATCACTTATTAATGTTTTGTATCATCACTTATTAATGATTTTGGCTTGGTCACCACTATGCCTGGAAGATAGTAGGCACTGATAAACATTGTTAAACACCGTAACAACACAAAATGATCTACCACATATCAATGTCTTCCATCTCTGAAATTCCATGATTCTACTTTACTCAGATATACCACCTTTTGTGGCATTATAAGGAAACATGTATAATCAAGTTCATACAAGCTATACACAGTAGGCATCGATAAATTTGTATTGACAGCATAAACTTCTAGGGATGAGATTTGGGAATATACATTTTGATAAGTGCTCCAAATTTGAGAATCATTGCTCTAGTAGATCTCTAAGGTCCTTCTTAGTTCTGACATTATATCAGATTTTAAGCATTAAATTCTAAGATGAAAACCATTTTTCTAGTCAGTTTATTTTTCATTCAGTCCACTTAATTTCCTCCAATCTTAAAAAATTTTTTTCCCTAGGAAAATCCCTATCTTTTTCTTAAAGTTACTCTGTTATACTATCTCAGTCTCAAAGTAGCCTGAAATGCATTTTCTCATTTTCATATTTCTGTCCTTTTCTTCAATGTCTTAAAAGACTTGAAGTAGAAGGGAAGTTGCAAGCTGTTATTTATTCAAATACAAAATCCTAATCAATGTTTCCTTCTTTGCAAGGGACATTCAGATCTCTAACTTGTGAGTTGAACCTATTTATTTTGTAAGCTTTTGACTTTACAAACATGTGGTAGCCTCATTCTAAAAGAGTTGCACGAATATTTTTTCTCAAAATAACCACAGGCTGTAAATTAAATTGAACAATACAGTAGAATATGCAGATACATACTAAACAGATGAGTGTGTGTGTATGTGTCTGTGTTTAAGCTTTTCCTTTTCCAAAAGATTATACATTTGAGCAAAATCCCATTCAGTCTAAATGTACTCATTTTGCCACATGGTTTTCTGATCAGCAATTTTTTTAAAAAATGGAAGTGTTACATTATATTTAATAATATCAAAACAAGAGTGATCTCTAAATATAGCTTTGAAAGTTAATATAATATGATGTGTCCATGCAATGAGTCAAATTAGATTGTTGATATAAATGAACAAATCAATCCAAGTTACATTGATTAAAGGGACTATTTGGATGACCAGCCTCACCATCTTTTACTGTGTGCACTTTCCTCTTAAGGTTTTATTGTATTTTCCCTGCTCCTTTAGGCTTTTTTTTCATGTGGAAAACAGTATCTAAATGCCATTCTCTCACTTATGAATTAAATATGGCTACCATTAATGTTCCTTTTTGTCAGTGGAGTGTATGGAAGGAAAATGAGATAGGAGTACATTGCTTAAGTCTCTAAATATTAAAAACAACAACAAAACACTTGCCTTTCTCTTGTGTCATTGCTTCAATGTTCTGTCATCTTCTGCAAGCTAGAGTTGCACTGCTGACATCTAATTAAGATCTAAATATATTTCATGAAGGAATGTCAAATGTAAAGTCTGTTGAGTTGACCATGGTGAACCTCTTGATTGGCCCTCACATTTAATATCTGATTTCTCTCCTAAATGGGTATGTCTATGAGGAAAAGACACCTATTTGTTGGCATTGACCATGGGTATAATAATTTATTCTCTAGGTTTAACTTCTAAAATTATTTTTCCTTTGATTTCTAACTGCCTCCTTCTATCCCTAGAGTAATACCTTGCCTACCTTAAATACATCTTTATCCTTGTAAAAAATGTTTTGGCAAAAAACAAATATATTTTTAAATGTCCCGTAATGTTTTAAAGAAAAGAAGTAAAGTGTATTTGGGCTATGCTCACCAATATTCCAGTATTTTACAAATTGTGTTCTGGAAGATGTTCATTGTGGTCTGAGAACAAATGGTCCTATACTATAATTCTCTCTCCTTGGACATTGACAATAAATGTTAGTGTTTTAATGAAGCTTAAGAAAGTTATTGAATCAGGTAAAAAAAATTTTTTCTAAGCACACCTTGAGAAACCTTTGGAAAAGTTTTCTTTTAACACTAGTTTATATATCCTTCAATAATTGTAAATAAAATAACCAGGAATGCTTTGAAAAAAATGCTTCTGGAATTTTGTTTTAATTTTAAGAGAATTCCTGTCATTTCAAATGAATTGTTATCTATTTTAAATTTCATTAGTATCTCTTAGTGAATTTAACTTTATCATCTAAAATATTCAAAACAAAACAATAAAATTATTTTAATTTTTGTATTATTTTTAAGGCTTGCACCTATGACCAGCATATCAGACCCCTATCTGTTGAAGATGTTTCCAATTCTTTGCCGTGTGGAATTAATGCCAGTGAATAATCTCCAGTAACGTTTTACTAAACAGCTTTAGGAAACTGAATCATGATAGATCAATGTTGACAGTATTTTTACATCAGCTTGTCAGAAATTATATTAAAAACACTTTGGGGAAAGCTAAGAGCAGTGCACTGTTTAGCACAGATTTTGTGAGATTCTATACTCTTTTAATGAGCATTTCATAGGGTTTTTTTTTTGCTGTTTTTTTTTCTTTTTTTGCTTTGCTTTACTTTGCCAATCAGTTACTTTTATACCAAATTAACGAAGTTTCTTTAAAAACTTCCTGGTTAAATTGTCTGTTATCATATAGAAAAGAATCAAACTGAATCACTTTACATTTCTCTAAAGATAGTTCAGTTTTTAATCCATCCAGAGTTTGTGAATCAGCCTGATAGATCATAAGCCATTTATAATTTTTAAACGTTCCATTGAATGAGTATATCATACAAATGTTAATTCCATCTCGCTCATTCAGTTTTACATTACTTTTATGAATTTTTTTTCTCGCAAAGTAAATGCTTGATGTTATTCATTCACCATCACTCTAAGGTATTTTAAATCATACAACAAGTAACTATCACAAGAACCACTGTCCCAAGATCCAAAGTCAGATTTTTTTCCCTTTTCAAGTTGCTAGAATGATAATTCATATAGCTGTGTTGATTTTTCAGGTCAGAATTTAGTTCTTGCTTTGTTAAATGGACATACATGAAAGAGATTGGCTCCTATCTAATTCATATTCTCTCTCTCTCTCTCTCTCTTTCTCTGTGTGTGTGTGGGGGTGTGTGTGTGTGTGTGTGTGTGTGTGTGTGTCTCTTTCCTCTCTGTCTAAGGGGAATTGGAAAATTGCTGCTGAATAATTTTTCTTGAAAAAGCCAAGTGTTGATATGATGATATATTAATCTTATCTATGAACAGAGCTTCACCACAGGCCAAGCAGTAATGTATACAGCTGGCTTTTTAAGCTGTTTGAACACTATTGTTTTCGATTAAAAAGAGTTTTTGTTTGTTTTTCACTTGTATAGTAAAAGATCATATGAATTAAATACTCGGATATTAATTTTCATTCTTACTAAGTGGCCATGTAAGGCATTGATTTTTTTTAAACTTGAACAATGCAAGAATCTAGGAATCTCAGAAAGATTTTGCTGTGTTTCTATAGGTAATGAAATCCTGTCAATTAAGGAAAATGCTGTGTGTAATTTGATTTGGTGGTAGCCTTTATTTAGAGCTCTCTTTGATCTATGTAGCAAAAATACACTAAATTTCTTTTTAATCTTGTACTAAGTACATAATTTCACAAAAATACCTTGGGCATAAAATACTTACAAAACTGTGAATTAAAATACTCAAGATACTTTCAAAATTTAGTCAAAATGTTGATTCCCAGCCTTTTTCCTACACGTCTATTTCAAAAGAGTATACTTTTTTCTGACAGCCATTACTGCTTAGTCTGTAATGAAAGCTTTACTGCTTCTATGCTGTGCTCAAGAGAAAACCAACAACGGAAGCGAAGACTTACTTGCTCCTTCACAGAATTGCAGCAAAGCTCTCTGCTGGGCAATGGTGACAGGAAAGTGTGTAATTGACTTGTTGAAGATAATCATGAGACCATCTTAACATTACTTGCCTTATAAGTTAGAAATAGTATGGATATCACTCTTTGTAAATAATAATTTTTGTAAATGTTTTTTGTTCATAATTTTCCCAATCACCTATTTCACAAAATCCTGAATATGCAATTATTTATTATGACACGTTACTGCAACTAGGGCTCCCATTCCAGAACAAAGTTTAATTCTATATGTAAGTTGTTACTGAAATGTGATTTCTTTTTCTGGAAAATAAATGAAAAATATGAAAATAAATTGAATTGTGAATATCTTTTGCTGTCAGCCTCTTAAAATTTTACCCGC